GGGTTTTAGTCTGTTTTATTAAGTATCTCCTGTATCTCTAGTGCTTTGAACAGTGCCTAGTTCATTCAAAAAGTAATCATTGAATGAATTTAAGGGCATCATATATCTAAGGGATGCCATGGCCTGCAGTTCACTGTCGCTGGAAAAGTAGACAAACGTCCAGTTTCAAAGAGACCGGTAAACTACATTAAATGTAAGAGACGAGGGGTGAAAGGTTGATGATATATATCGCTAGTATTAAAAAAATTCCAGGAAGTCCAGGAATGCCTGGCATCCGTCCTGCCAATTACCCTTTTCCCCAGAGTATGTACAAGGGGGAGGAGGCACCCAAGGGCCAGGAGAGTGGAGGGGCACAGCTCCACAATCTCCAAAGTAGGGTTCTCTGGCCAAAGCAGGATTGAAGCACATGGTTTGGACTTGAAATGTACGTGGAGCCTCCCACTCTCCTCCTTCCACTCCATCCTCCCCTCACTCTCCGCCCGACTCCACCACTGGCTCCTGAAGGAAACCGGACAATTTCCAGGCCCTCCCCAAATCCCACGGGAGGAATCGCCGAGCGCGCTCCTGCCCGCCGGCCCCGCCCCCTTACCCTCTGGAACGCAGCGAGAGCGCACGCGCGCCTAACGGAGCAGCGCGCGCGCCCGCAAGCTCCCCGCATCCCCGTGCTCATCCGGGTCTCAGCGAGCCTCGGCCAATGGTGGCCGCTCATGGCCCTTGGGGGCGGGGCTAAGCCTTCCCTCACAAGGGGCCTGTGGTCAACGCGATTTGCTTCCAAGGGACGGCCACCAGTCGGCACAGGAAAGGGGCAGAGGCAGTGAGTTCAGCGTGTGGACGAGGGTCAACAAGTTTGGGATCAAGCGGCTGCCGCTCCTCCAAAAGCGACCGAAGCGCGAGCAGATTACCCCTCCGAGCCAGTGTAGTAAACACACTTCAGAAACGTGAGGTGCCGGTGGTCACGAGGGGAGCGCGCCCTCCAATGAGGAGCCGGGGGCGGGGCCGAGGCCGCTGACGCGGCGGCGGCGGCAGAGTCACCCGGGCAGCCTCGGGACCGGTCACCGGCCGGCAACCGTCCAGCGGCCTCGACCACCGCCTCTAGCCTCCGTTCCCGGTCCTTTCTCCCGGGCCGAGAGACAGCGTCGCCGACAGGGGCTCATTCCCCTCCGGTTCTCCTCGGTGACTCACCTCGGGCGGGCCGTTTTGTCTTTAGGGGCCGCCTTGGTGGGGCGAGGTTTCCGTGACGAATCTCCTGGGGCCGTCCGTGCCGGCTCGGGCCGTCGTGGCGGCTCGAGCTCCTGGAACTTGCTCAGGCTCCGGAGGTCCGAGGCCCTCGAAGTTATGCGTCGCCTCCAGGCGGTTGCGGCGGGCGCGGGCTCCTAAAGGGCGTCACACCCGGACTCCGCCGACTAGGCAACCTCCATTCATCTTTCCACTGCGCCTCCGGCGCCCCCGCCTTCTCCGGTCCCCTCCTCGGAGTCATTTTTTCCTGTTCCCCCTCTGCCGCCCTTTCCTCACGCCCCGGGTGAGGCAATTCTCTTGGAAGCGAAGGTGTCGGCTATGAGCCGGAGCCTCCTTCCTTGAATTTCTCCGTGGAGGACCCGCCGCGCCCCCCGGCATGGGGGTGAACGCCGTGCACTGGTTCCGAAAGGGGCTCCGGCTCCACGACAACCCCGCCCTGAAGGAGTGCATTCAGGGCGCCGACACCATCCGCTGCGTCTACATCCTGGACCCCTGGTTCGCCGGCTCCTCCAATGTGGGCATCAACAGGTGGCGGTGAGTCACAAGCCCGTGGGAAATGGATTTGGTATTTACACATATAAATCTTTGTTCCATCTAGAATTTACATTGACACTGAGGTTACACTCTAACTTCTTTTTCCCCAAATGATGATCATTTTCCACAAAATGATGGCCAGTTATTCCAACACTACTTATTGGATCATTTCCAATTCAGTGAGGTAAGTAAATATAAGTGTTAATGTAAATTTTTTAATAATTTAAATAATACTTTCTTCTCTCTAGATTTTTGCTTCAGTGTCTTGAGGATCTTGATGCCAATCTACGAAAATTAAACTCCCGTCTGTTTGTGATTCGTGGACAACCAGCAGATGTGTTTCCCAGGCTTTTCAAGGTAATTTGAAAAATATTTGCATAAAACAATCTGGTGTACATTGTTCCCCTTTCTCTTACTTTAGGAATGGAACATTACTAAACTTTCAATTGAGTATGATTCTGAGCCCTTTGGAAAGGAACGAGACGCAGCTATTAAGAAACTGGCAACTGAAGCTGGAGTAGAAGTCATTGTAAGAATTTCACATACATTATATGACCTAGACAAGTGAGTCCTTTTTTTTTTTTTACTGTGGGAAATACTAACTACATTTTACTAACTCTTGTTATAGGATCATAGAACTCAATGGTGGACAACCGCCTCTAACTTATAAAAGATTCCAGACTCTCATCAGCAAAATGGAACCACTAGAGATACCAGTAGAGACAATTACTTCAGAAGTGATAGAAAAGTGCACAACTCCTCTGTCTGATGACCATGATGAGAAATATGGAGTCCCTTCACTGGAAGAGCTAGGTGAGTGTAAACTGTAGTCAGTGTGAGGCTTGAGAATGATGTTTTTTTCTTTTCTTTCTTGTAGGTTTTGATACAGATGGCTTATCCTCTGCAGTGTGGCCAGGTGGAGAAACTGAAGCACTTACTCGTTTGGAAAGGCATTTGGAAAGAAAAGTATGATAATGTAGATTATATAGCTATGCTTGTAGTTAATATAATTTTCTCTGTGTGTTTTCAGGCTTGGGTGGCAAATTTTGAAAGACCTCGAATGAATGCGAATTCTCTGCTTGCAAGCCCTACTGGACTTAGTCCTTATCTCCGATTTGGTTGTTTGTCATGTCGACTGTTTTACTTCAAACTAACAGATCTCTACAAAAAGGTATTCTCTAAAATTAGAGCTTATTGTTTAATTCTGATAATACTTCTTTGCTTTTTAACCATAGGTAAAGAAGAACAGTTCCCCTCCCCTTTCCCTTTATGGGCAACTGTTATGGCGTGAATTTTTCTATACAGCAGCAACAAATAATCCACGCTTTGATAAAATGGAAGGAAACCCTATCTGTGTTCAGATTCCTTGGGATAAAAATCCTGAGGCTTTAGCCAAATGGGCGGAAGGCCGGACAGGCTTTCCATGGATTGATGCCATCATGACACAGCTTCGTCAGGAGGGTTGGATTCATCATCTAGCCAGGCATGCAGTTGCTTGCTTCCTGACACGAGGGGACCTGTGGATTAGTTGGGAAGAAGGAATGAAGGTAAGTGTTCTAACTGATATAGCATGCCTTATTGCAAACTAATTGGTTACTGTTACTTCTGAAGGTATTTGAAGAATTATTGCTTGATGCAGATTGGAGCATAAATGCTGGAAGTTGGATGTGGCTGTCTTGTAGTTCCTTTTTTCAACAGTTTTTTCACTGCTATTGCCCTGTTGGTTTTGGTAGGAGAACAGATCCCAATGGAGACTATATCAGGTAAATCAAGGGTGATTACTACTCAGTTTGGATTTATTAGTAATCTTTCTTTTTTCTCCCAAAGGCGTTATTTGCCTGTCCTAAGAGGCTTCCCTGCAAAATATATCTATGATCCCTGGAATGCACCAGAAGGTATCCAAAAGGTAGCCAAATGTTTGATAGGAGTTAATTATCCTAAACCAATGGTGAACCATGCTGAGGCAAGCCGTTTGAATATCGAAAGGATGAAACAGATCTATCAGCAGCTTTCACGATATAGAGGACTAGGTATGTTAAGAACTGTCTTTGTTTCTTTGGCAATAATTTAAAAGAAAATTTTTTTGTCCTTTAGGTCTTCTGGCATCAGTACCTTCTAATCCTAATGGGAATGGAGGCTTCATGGGATATTCTGCAGAAAATATCCCAGGTTGTAGCAGCAGTGGAAGTAAGTGAAAAGGAAATTTCTGCACTTAGTAAAAGTAATTTTACTGTGTTTTAAATACTAACAGGTTGCTCTCAAGGGAGTGGTATTTTACACTATGCTCATGGCGACAGTCAGCAAACTCACCTGTTGAAGCAAGGTAAGAATGAAGCATTGGAGCATACTGTTCTTCTATCTTAAACATACATTTTTTAAATGTGCAGGAAGAAGCTCCATGGGCACTGGTCTCAGTGGTGGGAAACGTCCTAGTCAGGAAGAGGACACACAGAGTATTGGTCCTAAAGTCCAGAGACAGAGCACTAATTAGGTAAATATTTTAGAGCTGTATTTCTTGCTTTAGAAGAGTATATAATTAACATAAATTAAGATAATTTCAAAAATGGAGCAAATCTCTATTTTCAAACCAGAAAATCTTGAGGCATTAATTTTTAAGCAATTTTTACAAACTCAGTTAATTTTTGGTCAAGAGACATGCATCTGTACTGGAGAAATTGTTGCACCAGTTTTATATTCATCTGAACCAATGCTCTTTAAATTAGAGATGTTTATGATTTTGTGGTCAAGTTTTTTCTTAGAAAAAGACAACTTTTTTATTTCCTTACTATGTAACTATGAGTCTAAAACAATTAAAGTGGCCTGTTTATTTTAGTGACATTAATATAATCTTTTTATGAACTTTCCCCTAAATCTTTGCCTCTTAAATGTTGATAAATTTCTTTTATCTGTTATGATGCTTCTAAAATCTAAATTATTTCCAATTTGGGAATAGTTCAAAATTTTTTAAAATGCTGGCCCTTATTAGAAGTATCAGAAAGCCTTGCCTGCATTCAATTTAATTGGATTTGGGATGTCATTTTGTGATTTAAATTAATATGAAAAATATTTATACGTTGGATTTGCCAGTTTTTAAAAATTTTCTGTTTCTTCAGTTTCTAACACTGTTTACATTTTTTATTGCTTAGTTTTTTTATGTCAACCTAATTAGACTATAAGTATCTTGAAGATAAGGTCAATAAACACTCATCACATTTTTGTCATTGAATTATTTGCAATCAAGCTTTACCTAGTTTTTTTTTCCCCCTTAAATCACAGAAAACATTCAGGAGGAATACTGTTGCAGCTGAAATTGGTGGGGAGTTCAATACTTTTCAATTAAGTTATTTAAAAATATTCTTCATTGATGGAAAGCAGTTACATATTGAAATATGTTGTTTCTAATGACATTTCTGTGGTTTTTAACTTTTTAATGAATTTCACAGAGGACAATTGGTAATTTGTATATAAAGAACTTGGCAAGAGAATTTGCTTAATGTAAATATAAACAGTCACAATTAGTATAGACCCATCGATATATTTTTGATAATTTTTCATGTATGGTAAAGTTAAAATGACAAATTGATATTCTGATATAAAACTCAAAGTTTTGAAGTCAGTGGGAAAAAAGGAGGTTTTTAGACTTTCTTAAAAGACGTTAAAATTTTAGGACAGAATTTTCTTGATGTTGTTTGATCTAACTTTGCACTCTTTGATAATAATGTTTTAGATAATGTGCGTAATCCAAATTGGTATTGTAGCCTCTGTTAACACAGACAGTATATGTTTTAAACTTTGATGTAAACCTTTTTAGACCCAAACTTGTGGAAGTATCATGTGTTAAGTTCTCTGTCTCTGTTTCTTTGTTCATTTATTACTAAAATGAACTTGTTATTAAAGTATATGCAAATATGAAATCTTGTGTACGTGTTTTTTTTTCTTTTTTGGT